GCGCCTGTAGTCCCAGCTACTCGGGAGGCTGAGGCAGGAGAATGGAGTGAACCCCGGAGGTGGAGCTGGCAGTGAGCCGAGATCGCGCCACTGCACTCTAGCCTGGGTGACAGAGCGAGACTCTGTCTCTAAATAAATAAATAAATTAATTAAAATAATCAAAATTGAAGTAGCCCGGGCAGTGTGGTTCATGCCGGCAGTTCCAGTATTTTGGGAGGCCGAGGTAGGAGGAACGCTCGAGGCCAAGAGTTTAAGAGCAGTCTAGGCAACATAGGGAGACGCCTTCTCTACAAAATATAATTAGCTGGGCGTGGTGGCGTGCACCTGTAGTCCCAGCTACTTCGGAGGTGGAGGAAGAACGCTTGAGGCCAGGAGTTCAAGACCAGCCTGAGCAAAATAGAGAGCCTCTACCCCCACTCCTCACCACACTGTTTCCACCAAAAAAAAAAAAAAAAAAAAAAAAAAAAAAAAAAAGCTGGAAGTGGTGATGTGAGCCTGTAGTCCTAGCTACTTGGGAGGCTGAGATGGGTGGATCGCTTGACTCCGGGAGTTCAAGGCTGCAGTCAGCCGTGATCAAGCCACTGTCTGAAAAGTAAATGCTCGTCTGAAAAGTAAAAAATAAAAATAAAAATAGACTGGGCGCGGTGGCTCACGCCGGTAACCCCAGAACTTTGGGAGGCCGAGGCGGGGGGATCACGTGAGGAAAGGAGTTCAAGGCCAGCCTGGCCAACATGGTGAAACCCTGTCTCTACTAAAAATACAAAAATTAGCTTGCTGTGCTGGTGCACGCTTGTAGTCCCAGCGCGGCCTCTTCCCACCTTTTAAGGTAGAGAGCCCAGGCTGAGGCGCCCCTCTCTCTAACTGCAGGACCCTCGGATTTTTGCTGTCCAGGCACCTCGCCCTTCGCTTCATGGCCTTCTAGTAGTTCCAGGGTGTTCGCAGTTGTGACCTGCTTCCCGTGAGCCTCTGCTCTACGCCCCTGGATGGGGCGTGCATTCCCTACCCAGCAGCCCTCGCGCGGTCCGGCACAGCGGACACCAGGACTCCAAAATGGCGTCAGTTGGTGAGTGTCCGGCCCCAGGTAAGGCTGTTTGGAGTGGGTATTTTTTCTCACTCTTCCGTTTCAGTACCAGTGAAGGACAAGAAACTTCTGGAGGTCAAACTGGGGGAGCTGCCAAGCTGGATCTTGATGCGGGACTTCAGTCCTAGTGGCATTTTCGGAGCGTTTCAAAGAGGTCAGAGCCTTGTGGATGTCTGTAAATGAAAGTTGACTCTCTTATTTTTCCTGATATATTCCAGGCCCTGGAGGGACAGGAAAGCCAGAAATGGACTTCGTGAGACTCGCTCGACTGTTCGCCAGGGCCCGCCCCATGGGACTGTTCATCCTGCAACACCTGGACCCCTGTAGAGCCAGGTGGGCAGGAGGCAGGGAGGGGCTGATGCGGCCAATGTGGGCGCCCTTCAGCAGCTCCTCCTCTCAGCTGCCCCTCGGCCAGGAGCGTCAGGAAAACACGGGCAGCCTGGGCTCTGACCCGAGCCACTCCAACTCCACGGCCACGCAGGAAGAAGACGAGGAGGAGGAGGAGAGTTTTGGGACCCTCTCTGACAAATACTCCTCCCGGAGACTATTCCGCAAATCCGCAGCCCAGTTCCATAACCTGCGGTTTGGGGAACGGAGAGATGAGCAAATGGAACCGGAGCCCAAATTATGGCGAGGCCGGAGAAACACCCCGTACTGGTACTTCTTGCAGTGCAAACACCTGATCAAGGAAGGGAAGGTAAGGGGCACTTTGGGTTCTGTGGCTCCTGGTGAGCCCCTGCCCTGTTGCCTCTTCCCTGCAGCTGGTTGAAGCCCTGGACCTGTTTGAGAGGCAGATGCTGAAGGAGGAGCGATTGCAGCCCATGGAGAGCAACTACACGGTGCTGATTGGGGGCTGCGGGCGGGTTGGCTACCTGAAGAAGGCCTTCAACCTCTACAACCAGGTGCATGTGGGCGCAGGGCAGCCGGGGTGAGGGGGCCACCACTGAGCTTCTTCCATCTCCACAGATGAAAAAGCGGGACCTGGAGCCCTCGGACGCCACCTACACGGCCCTGTTCAACGTCTGTGCCGAGTCCCCCTGGAAGGACTCAGCTCTACAGAGCGCCCTGAAGCTCCGGCAGCAGCTGCAGGCCAAAAACTTCGAGCTCAACTTGAAAACATACCACGCGCTGCTGAAGATGGCTGCCAAGTGCGCAGACCTTAGGATGTGCCTCGATGTGTTCAAGGTGGGGCTTCCCCTGCCGTCCTGCTCCCCTTCTCTCAGTGGGACGTCTTTGTTCCCTCCCCCAGGAAATCATCCACAAAGGGCACGTGGTCACAGAGGAGACCTTCAGTTTCCTGCTCATGGGCTGCATCCAAGACAAGAAGACAGGCTTCCGGTACGCCCTCCAGGTATGTCCCTCCCACCCCACCTTCCTGCCCTGCACCCAGCTGACGTTTGTCTCTTCCGTGGCAGGTGTGGCGGCTGATGCTGAGTCTAGGGCTACAGCCGAGCCGGGACAGCTACAACCTGCTGTTGGTGGCAGCTCGGGACTGTGGCCTAGGGGACCCCCAGGTGGCCTCAGAGCTGCTTCTGAAGCCCAGGGAGGAGGCGACTGTGCTTCAGCCCCCAGTGAGCAGGCAGCGGCCAAGGAGGACAGCCCAGGCCAAGGCAGGCAACCTCATGTCAGCCATGCTGCATGTGGAGGCCCTGGAGAGGCAGCTGTTTCTGGAACCTTCTCAGGCACTTGGGCCTCCAGAGCCTCCGGAAGCCAGAGTGCCCGGCAAGGCCCAACCAGAGGTGGATACTAAGGCAGAGCCCAGCCACACAGCAGCCCTCACCGCAGTGGCCCTGAAGCCACCTCCCGTGGAGCTGGAAGTCAACCTCCTGACCCCCGGGGCCGTTCCCCCTACAGTGGTCTCCTTTGGAACGGTGACCACCCCAGCTGACCGGCTGGCCTTGATAGGGGGCCTGGAGGGCTTCCTGAGCAAGATGGCAGAGCACAGGCAGCAGCCCGACATCAGGACCCTCACGCTACTGGCCGAGGTGGTGGAGTCCGGGAGTCCTGCAGAGTCCTTGCTGCTGGCCCTCCTGGATGAGCACCAGGTAGAGGCCGACCTGACATTCTTTAACACGCTGGTGAGAAAGAAGAGCAAGCTGGGAGACCTGGAGGGGGCCAAGGCGCTGTTGCCGGTCCTGGCAAAGAGGGGCCTCGTCCCCAACCTGCAGACATTCTGCAACCTGGCCATCGGGTGCCACAGGCCGAAGGACGGTCTACAGCTTCTCACAGACATGAAGGTGAGTGGACTCGGGCCTGGGCAGGACACCCACATCTTGATTCTACGATGTCCCTGTGTTCTAGAAGTCCCAGGTGACCCCCAACACTCACATCTACAGTGCCCTCATCAACGCGGCCATCAGGAAGCTGAACTACACCTATCTCATCAGCATCTTGAAGGACATGAAGCAGAACAGGGTCCCGGTGAACGAAGTGGTCATCCGCCAGCTGGAGTTTGCAGCCCAGTACCCTCCCACCTTTGACCGGGTGTGTGCCCCAAGCTCAAAAGCTCATCAGCTGAGTGATTCTAGCCTCACTTTTCTAATTCTAGTACCAAGGGAAGAACACCTACCTGGAGAAGATTGACGGCTTCCGAGCCTATTACAAGCAGTGGCTGACAGTGATGCCCGCAGAGGAAACCCCGCACCCCTGGCAGAAGTTCCGGACCAAGCCCCAGGGGGACCAGGACACCGGCAAGGAGGCTGATGACGGATGTGCCCTTGGGGGCAGGTGATGGGAGCACAGCTGGAACAATGTGCTCGGCCCCCAGTGCTCTGTGGGAGCCCCAGGACAAGTGAGCTGGTGTCACCTCCTGCCTGGGGGAAGAGCCAGGCCCTGAGGAACAGCCGCAGCGTGTCACAGGTGTTGGTGAGGACACACACTAGGCCCAAGGTGCCTGTGCTCCCAGCAGGTCCAAGTGCAGCTCCAGCCACCTTTGCGTGTCACCTTCACGGGACTTCCAGCTCCAGCTACCTTTGTGTGTCACCTCACACACCACAAGGGGGCTGGGGCATCTGGTCCCTGGGGCCTGGGCCGCCCCGCCGGGTTCCATAGGCCGATGCTCTGAAAGAAGAGACGTGGGGCTCGAGAGATTTAAAGATTTTATTTTTACAAATCACAGCTGATAGACAGCGAAGCCTTCCCCATAGAGACCGTGCTCCAACTCGGGCCTGGGGCACTGCTCGCTGCTCCCAGGAAGGGGGTGGCGTGACAGGCAGGAACCTGCGAAGTCCAGAGTCCAGGGTGGAGCGCGCCAGCCTCAGCCAGAGCAGCCACGACAGCCACAGTGTGTGCACTCGATGATGCGGCCCTGCAACGGAGGAGGACAGTGAGACGATGCCACTGCGCCACGCTCGCCCCTGCACACTCACATATGTGGCAACCCTCCCACGAAGGACCTGCCACCATGCCATATAGGGACACACCTCAGAAACCCTTCCTTGACAGCTCTGGACAGGGAAAATTTGGCTCCCTCATGAAGGTAGAACCAGCTGCTGTTGACACCGAGGTTACATCTGTATGTCTATTTATAATATGTTCTGCAAATCCAACACACGTTTGCCAATCAAGAAAAAGAAATCGGTGTGAATGAGTCTCGTTATTCTGCTAAGTGAGCATGACAGACCCTGCGATGAGCAGACGTGGCTCTGCTACTGTTTGGGGACTTCAGGGGGGCCTCTGGGCTGGTACACTCTGGTGGGGGAAGAGGGCAGGAGACTATGCACTTGAGTCACACCCTTCTGGCCCAGAGCCCCCCAGAAAGAAGGGTCTTGTCCCCCAGGCCTGGTGCGGCCCAACACTTGGCCAGCCAGAAAGCCCTAGAACAGTGGCTTGTGTTTATTTTACTTTTTCAAGTTCTTTTTTTGGAAGAACAAGACCATAGTTTAAGTAAACAGGATCCTCTGGTGAAACCCAGGTAAGTCTACAGCGGGCTGTTTTGGCCACAGGGCTGAAGCAGCACCCCAGCCCACCAGCCCCTGACCTGGACTCCTTGTGGAATCTGGGCACTCAGAGGAAGGGGGCTTCTGCCACTCTGCCACCTGTCCCTGCCTCCATCAGAAAACCAACACCCCAGTCTTCCGTCGGGGAGGCGGCCCTTGCTCGCCCCCACTGCTCAGTACCCAAGTCCTCAGCATCCAGCCACAGCTCTCCATTGTCAGTCTCACTGCAGCATAAAGGGGACTCATGTGAAGAGGCCCCTGTGTGGAGCTGGGGAAAAGAAGGCCAGGCTGGCAGATGGGCGGTGGGGCCAACAACTGTGCTGAGGGGCTGCACTGAGCGGCCACTGCTGTGACTCTGCCTCGGGCCACAGCTGCCTTTCAGAGGGGCTTGGAACCGGATGGAGCTCAGCTCCTGTCCCTCAGCACCACTCCTGAGGCGCCTGGCCTAGGAGTGGTACTTGGAACAGAAAGTTCTGAAAGAAGAAACACAGTGGGCTGGGCGCAGTAGCTCATGCCTGTAATCCCGGCACTTTGGGAGGCTGAGGCGGGTGGATCACCTGAGGTCGGGAGTTCGAGACCAGCCTGAGCAACATTGAGAAACCCCGTCTCTACTAAAAATACAAAATTAGCCAGGCGTGGTGGTGCATGCCTGTAGTCCCAGCTACTCAGGAGGATGAGGCAGGAGAACCGCTTGAACCCGGGAGGTGGAGGTTGCAGTGAGCCAAGATGGCATCACTGCACTCCAGCCTGGGCGACAAAGCAAGACTCCGTCTTGGGGGGGCGGGAAAGATAGTGATGGTAATGTTAAAGTATCACTGTGAGGACTGAAAGGGACAGGAACTCACTGGTTGTCCTTCCCTGATGTCACCCTGCCACCACCTTGGGATTAGGGCTCCCCACCACCATTTCCTAAGTGAGGAAAGGGGTTCAGTAATTTGCCCAAAAGTGGAGTTGAGATTGACCCCAGACCTAACAAACACACAGCCACACGCTGCCTCACATGGATTCCTGAATACAGGGACCCACTCCCACGAGGGAGAGCCAGCAGGACATCCAGGGACAAAACGACATTCCAGCCCAACCAAATAACATAAGATCCCTTGCAGTCGACTAAGGCAGAATTTTGAGCTGAAAACAACACCAAGCTTGAGTGTCAGACATTACCACTTCCAGCTTGCTTTTGGGCACGCGGCAGATGCAGTTCGTCCCGAAGTTGGTGTCCCGTGTCTGAATGCACCGCAGGCAGCACAAGTTCTCATATCCTTGCTTTTTCCATTTTGCAATCAGGTTTTTGTCTGCATAGCCTTCTTTAATACAATATTCATAGAGTTCTGTCAAAAAGATGGGGAAAGAGCATCAGGCCATGGTCTAAAAACCTTCCCCACCCTTGATCAAAAAAAGCATTCAGGCCGGGTGCAGTGGCTCACACCTGTAATCCCAGCACTTTGGGAGGCCGAGGCAGGCGGATCACCTGAGGTCAGGAGTTCAGGACCAGCCCGGCCAACATGGTAAAACCCCGTCTCTACTAAAAATACAAAAATTACTCGGGCGTGGTAGCAGCTGTAATCCCAGCTACTTAGGAGGCTGAGGCAGGAGAATCACTTGAACCCAGGAGGCGGAGGTTGTAGTGACCTGAGGTCGTGCCACTGGACTCCAGCCTGGGTGACAGCGAAACTCCATCTCAAAAAAAAAAAGGCATTCAGTATTGCAACGGGACAGTCCTTGGAGGAGGAACAAAAAAAAAAAGTACTTAGGCCAGGCAAGGTGCCTCACACCTGTAATCCCAGCACTTTTGGAAGCCAACGCCAGAGGATCATTTGAGTTAAGAAACCAGCCTGGGCCAAGGGCCCATCTCCACAAAAAATTTAAAAATTAGCTGGGTGTGGTGGTGCACACCTGTAGTCACAGCTACTCAGGAGGTTGAGGTGAGAGGATCCCTTGAGCCCAGAAGGTTGAGGCTGCAGTGAGCCATCATTGCACCACTGCACTCCAGCCTGTGGAACAGAGCAAGACCCTGTTTCAAAAAAAAAAAAAAAAAAAAAGCCAAGAGCGG